GATCCACCTGCCTCGGCCTCCCAAAGTGCTGGGATTACAGCGTGAGCCACTGCGCGCGGCCATCTTTGCTCCAGCTTTAAAGTGGTTACTCCAGAGGCTGAGGTGGTCAGTTGAGCCCAGGAGGTCGAGACTGCAGTGAGCCATGATTGTACCCCTGCACTCCAGCCTGGGCAACGGTGAGACCTTGTCTCAAAATTAAAAAATAAAACTGTTACAGTCATTTATCATAATAGCTTCTTGTTGCTTTTGCCCATTACCAAAAAACCATGGGCCACACTAGACGATTTACATAAAATTTAACTCAACAATTGGGAGCAACACTATTCTCATTTTATAGTTGAGAAAATTGAGGCTTAGAGAAATTAAATAGGTCAGGCAAGGCGGCTCATGCCTGTAATTCCAGAACTCTGGGAGGCCGGAGCGCGGTGGCGGTTTGGTGGGGGGGAGGGGAGGGATTGCTTGAGGCCAGGAGTTCGAGACTACCCTGGCCAACATAGTGAGACCCGCCCCCCCCTCCCGCCCCCCCCGGTCTCTATTAAATAAATATGAGAAGTTTAATAATTTTCCCAAAATTACATAGTTAATGGCAGATCCAGAATTTACACTAGGTCTGTCTGGTTCCCCAGTCTATGCTCTTAAGTTTTGCTACTTGCTGTAAGGACCACGTAAAATAAAATGTATAGTTAAAGGGAAATTACTACCATTTCCTGTCTGGTTTTCTCCCACTCTCGCCCTCAAAAGTTCACCTGCCCTTGTCCTCAAAGCCACAGGACGCCTAATTGCTATTTTTGGGTTTCAGCTGAAACGCCACGGGTCTGGGGGAATAGCGAGGGTGTGTTACATTTTCGGTCTTCCGGTCAGCCGGAACCACTCACACCGCTGCTGGTGCTGTGTAGGGTGTACCTCTTCGGAGTTCCTGGAGGTGGTGCCAGACTAGAGTGGCAGCTGTAGTAACCAATAGACACGGACTTTGTTGGACCAGAAGCCAATGAAGAATTACGTGGAGGAGAAGCGGCGATAATCTGTTTGAGGATGTAGGCACTGGTGTGAAGGAACATGGCCCTGTATCAGAGGTGGCGGTGTCTCCGGCTCCAAGGTTTACAGGCTTGCAGGCTACACACGGTGCGTGAGGCACCCCCAAAGCTCCGATCCGCTGTGTTACCTGCTAATATATCTTTCCCTCCAGGCAGTTGTGTCGACCCCTCCACGCTGGTTGGCAGAGCGGCTTGGCCTTTTTGAGGAGCTGTGGGCTGCTCAGGTAAAGAGATTAGCAAGCATGGCACAGAAGGAACCCCGGACTATTAAGATATCACTTCCTGGAGGCCAGAAAATTGATGCTGTGGCATGGAACACAACCCCCTACCAACTAGCCCGGCAGATCAGGTAACAGGCCCATCCTGTAACTACCAGGATTATTTTTCTTCATCCCCACCTTCCACTGCTGAAGTTCAACACTGGCAGATACTGCAGTGGCTGCTCAAGTGAATGGAGAACCTTATGATCTGGAGCGGCCCTTGGAGACAGATTCTGACCTCAGATTTCTGACATTCGATTCCCCAGAGGGGAAAGCAGTAAGTTTCTTTCTTATCAGGAATACAGTGACTGAACTTGTGAACCCCTTTTTTGTGAACCCAGGTGTTCTGGCACTCCAGCACCCATGTCCTGGGGGCAGCAGCTGAACAATTCCTAGGTGCTGTTCTCTGCAGAGGTCCAAGTACAGAATATGGCTTTTACCATGATTTCTTCCTGGGAAAGGAGAGGTGAGTAATGAAAGGAAGGAGGAGAATGATTCGGATGCAACCCAACCAATTCTCCTCTTTCCAGGACAATCCGGGGCTCAGAGCTGCCTGTTTTGGAGCGGATTTGCCAGGAACTTACAGCTGCTGCTCGACCCTTCCGGAGGCTAGAGGCTTCACGGGATCAGCTTCGCCAGTTGTTCAAGGTGGGGTGGAGGGAAGAGGTGGCTCTTCCAGGTTTTCTTCAATCTCCCTTCTACCTTTTTCCAGGATAACCCCTTTAAGCTTCACTTGATTGAGGAGAAAGTGACAGGTCCAACAGCAACAGTATATGGGTAAGAGTTGTCAAGATTAAGGCAAACAGAGAAAAATCACTAACTGGCCTCTTCTTTCTCCTAGGTGTGGCACATTGGTTGACCTTTGCCAGGGCCCCCACCTTCGGCATACTGGACAGATTGGAGGACTGAAGCTGCTATCGGTCAGTTGTGGGACAGAGTTAGGTTAAGATTCTCTTTCCTTTGATCCCCTATGTCCTCACACAGAACTCATCATCCTTATGGAGGTCTTCAGGGGCCCCAGAGACACTGCAGAGAGTGTCAGGGATTTCCTTCCCCACAACAGAATTGCTGAGGGTCTGGGAAGCATGGAGGGAGGAAGCAGAATTGCGGGACCACCGGCGCATTGGGAAGGTACAGGAATTGGGAAGATAGGGAGGGATGGTAGGTGACCCAATATTGCTATTCCTGACCCCAGGAACAGGAGCTCTTCTTCTTCCATGAACTGAGCCCTGGGAGCTGCTTCTTCCTGCCACGAGGGACAAGGGTGTATAATGCACTAGTGGCGTTTATCAGGGTAAGGGGACCCAGGTCTAGAGGAAAGAAGACCTGACCTTCCATGTCTGTACCCTCCTCTCCAGGCTGAGTATGCCCATCGTGGTTTCTCCGAGGTGAAAACTCCCACACTGTTTTCTACGAAGCTCTGGGAACAGTCAGGGCACTGGGAGCATTATCAGGAAGACATGTTTGCCGTGCAGCCCCCAGGCTCTGACAGGCCTCCCAGCTCCCAGAGTGACGATTCTACCAGGCATATCACAGATACACTCGCCCTCAAGCCTATGAACTGCCCTGCACACTGGTAAGCTGGGAGCTAGGGTTACAATCAGGTTGATGGCCCTGACCCCTCTGCACCCCAACCTCAGCCTGATGTTCGCCCACCGGCCCAGATCCTGGCGGGAACTGCCCCTGCGACTAGCTGACTTTGGGGCTCTACACCGGGCCGAAGCCTCTGGTGGTCTGGGGGGACTGACCCGACTGCGGTGCTTCCAGCAGGATGACGCTCACATCTTCTGTACAACAGATCAGGTGGCCTTTCCCTGGCTCCACCAAAGCTTTTCACAGCTCACTGACCCTTATTTCCTGCCCCTAGCTGGAAGCAGAGATCCAAAGCTGTCTTGATTTCCTCCGTTCCGTCTATGCCGTTCTTGGCTTCTCCTTCCGCCTGGCACTGTCCACCCGGCCATCTGGCTTCCTGGGGGACCCTTGCCTTTGGGACCAGGCCGAACAGGTGAGTAGGAGGTAGAGAAATAGAGGCAGATAATGTATTCCACTCTTGTCTCATTCCTTCAAAGGTCCTTAAACAGGCCCTGAAGGAATTTGGAGAACCCTGGGACCTCAACTCTGGAGATGGTGCCTTCTATGGACCTAAGGTAAGCTTGGGACCCTGGTTAGTGTTGTATTTTTATCTCGTGCCTTCCCATCTGTTTCCTGTAGATTGACGTGCACCTCCACGATGCCCTGGGCCGGCCACATCAGTGTGGGACAATTCAGCTTGACTTCCAACTGCCCCTGAGATTTGACCTCCAGTATAAGGGGTATAAAACCTTGCCCTATCCTCTTTTCCCTTATTCCATCCACCCCCCCCTTTTTCCTTTCAAGGCAGGCGGGTGCCCTGGAGCGTCCAGTCCTCATTCACCGAGCAGTGCTCGGTTCTGTGGAAAGACTGTTGGGAGTGCTGGCAGAAAGCTGCGGGGGGAAATGGTGAGACCTCTGACCTGGATTTCTGTTCTGGCTAATTTGCCATCACCTGTTCTTTCCCTACCAGGCCACTGTGGCTGTCCCCGTTCCAGGTGGTGGTCATCCCTGTGGGGAGTGAGCAAGAGGAATACGCCAAAGAGGTAAGGAGTTGAGGTAAGGGAGGGGGCAGAAGATTAACTTCCTGTCACCAAACCTCTGTTGCAGGCACAGCAGAGCCTGCGGGCTGCAGGACTGGTCAGTGACCTGGATGCAGACTCTGGACTGACCCTCAGCCGGAGAATCCGCCGGGCCCAGCTTGCCCACTACAATTTTCAGTTTGGTAAGCTGAACCTCAGAGCCAATGTTCTCCCACCCTGAGGTTCCCAAACTTCCTCTACCTGCAGTGGTTGGCCAGAAAGAGCAAAGTAAGAGAACAGTGAACATTCGGACTCGAGATAATCGTCGCCTTGGGGAGTGGGACTTGCCTGAGGCTGTGCAGCGACTGGTGGAGCTACAGAACACGAGGGTCCCAAATGCCGAAGAAATTTTCTGAGCCTTTGTACATAGATGAGGCAAAAACCTGCGAGTGCCATCAGCCTCCCTCACATGGGAGACCCCAACCCAGCTGACAATGTGGAGCCCCCAGAACTTCAGAACTGTGTGGAGGCACATGTCTGCTCTCCTGAAAAGAGACTTGGTTTGGGGACCCCACAAAAGGAGGGAAGCTGTAGCTGTTTGGATGTGAGGAGAATGAAACTACAAAAAAAAATAAATTGGGCCAGGCGCAGTGGCTCATGCCTGTAATCCCAGCACTCTGGGAGGCTGAGGCGGACGGATCATGAGGTCAGGAGATCAAGACCACCCTGGCTAACACGGTGAAACCCTGTCTCTACTAAAAATACAAAAAATTAGCCGGGCATGGTGGCACACGCCTGTAATCCCAGCTACTCAGGAGGCTGAGGCAGGAGAATCGCTTGAACCCGGGAGGTAGAGGTTGCAGTGAGCTGAGATTGCGCCACTGCACCCCCCTAGGCGACAGAGCGAGACTCTGTCTCTAAATAAATAAATAAATAAATAAATACAAACTGGAAGCTGCTGGTCATATGTCTTCATCTCTGACTCT